GTGTGGCCAGGCCAATCCTGTGGGCACCCCAGGTCTCTGGGTGGAATCTCCCCTCGGTGTACCTCCCTGGGGCTGCACCCTAAAGCGTCAGGGCCAGGTGGGAGGAAGGCACAGTTGGCGACCCCAAAGGGCCAGACTGAACTGTGGGTTCCAATCACGCCAGGAGGCTCAGCGCAGGCTCACACCTGTGGACCACCACCCTCCCCTGGCCTCTTTCTTCCAGCCACGCAGGCTGTGGCTTCTAACCCCTCTCCTGCTGCTTCTTTTTAAAGGTTAAGGGGTTGGGGGTAAGAAACCTGCGCTGAGCGCCAGTGGGAGGGATGGGAGGTGGGGTGGAGACCTGCACTGCCGGCCAAACACCAAAGCCAGGCTGGCCTCCCCGCCCTGTTGCGGGCAGGTCTGGAATTTGAGCCCTGCCCTGAGCGGGGAGGGCCCTGCCTGACTGCTCCGTAGCTGGGAAGGGGCGGCTCCCCCAGGTGGGCTTATCACCCTCCCGATGCCCTGGTGCTGCAGATGGGGAACTGAAGCCAGGCTGGGCAGGCCATTTCTCCTGCTCACCCACACCCACTGGCTTTCTGGGCTGGGAGCCCTGACAAGGGGTATTTGCGGAAGGGAGAGCCATAGGGCAGGGTCTGAGCTGGGTTCACGGTGGAGGTGGTCCTGACCCAGAGCCGCCCCCTTCCCAGGTGACACCCCCTGCACCCTTCTGGCCTGTAGGCTCTCCCTATGCCCTGCCCCCTGGTCTCCACCCACCACGCTGGCTCCCAGCACACTCAGTACCGGGTGGGCGGATCTCCGTGCACACCAGACTCAAGTCCAGGGCAGCCCCCCACACCATTCCGCCACCCTGAGGTCACACCCTCAGGCTCAGACACCCCGGGGCCGGGCTGGCGTTGCTCAGGCAGCTGGTTCTGCGCGCTGGGCAGCTTCATCTGCCCGCCTAGGTGGCTCCACGGGGCGGGCCCCTCGGCCAGGGAGGGCGGGGCGCACAGGGAGACTTAAAGAGCTCCCCAGGTCCCCACCCGCGCCTGACCGCGGCAGCTCCCACCATGGCGGAGACCAAGCTCCAGCTGTTTGTCAAGGTGCAGGGCGGACTCAGCTGCGGGGAGGGTGTCCTGACCCCCCACCCCCGCTCCACCCACCCAGGCGAGTGAGGACGGGGAGAGCGTGGGTCACTGCCCCTCCTGCCAGCGGCTCTTCATGGTCCTGCTCCTCAAGGGCGTACCTTTCACCCTCACCACGGTGGACACGCGCAGGTGAGGCCCCATCCTGTGGACCCCCGCCTGGCCCGGCCTCCTCCCACCCCGCTGCTGCCCGCAGGTCCCCGGACGTGCTGAAGGACTTCGCCCCCGGCTCGCAGCTGCCCATCCTGCTCTATGACAGCGACGCCAAGACAGACACGCTGCAGATCGAGGACTTTCTGGAGGAGACGCTGGGGCCGCCCGAGTGAGAGCCCCGGCAGGGTGGGAGGGGAAAAGGTCTAATGGAGTCCCACCCCCTCATCCCGCAGCTTCCCCAGCCTGGCGCCTCGTTACAGGGAGTCCAACACCGCCGGCAACGACGTTTTCCACAAGTTCTCCGCGTTCATCAAGAACCCGGTGCCCGCGCAGGACGAAGGTGAAGCGGGGTCAGGGGGTCGGGTGCCCAGGGCCTGGTCCTCACCGCGCCGCCTGCCCCCTAGCCCTGTACCAGCAGCTGCTGCGCGCCCTCGCCAGGCTGGACAGCTACCTGCGCGCGCCCCTGGAGCACGAGCTGGCGGGGGAGCCGCAGCTGCGCGAGTCCCGCCGCCGCTTCCTGGACGGCGACAGGCTCACGCTGGCCGACTGCAGCCTCCTGCCCAAGCTGCACATCGTCGACGTGAGCACGGAAGGTGGGCGGGCGGGAGGGTGGTCCTGACCGCGCCCCGCGATCCTGCCCGCAGACGGTGTGCGCGCACTTCCGCCAGGCGCCCATCCCCGCGGAGCTGCGCGGCGTACGCCGCTACCTGGACAGCGCGATGCAGGAGAAAGAGTTCAAATACACGTGTCCGCACAGCGCCGAGATCCTGGCGGCCTACCGGCCCGCCGTGCACCCCCGCTAGCGCCCCACCCCGCGTCTGTCGCCCAATAAAGGCATCTTTGTCGGGAGTGAGGGTGTCCTGACATCTGAAGGGCCAGAGGTCTCGGGATCACTTCCCATCCCCAAA